TTAAAAAAAACTCAATTCTGGCCAGGCATGGTGGCTTATGCCTGTGTTCCCAGCACTTTGGGAGGCTGAGGTGAGAGAATCACTTGAAGCTATGAGTTGGAGACCAGCCTGGGCAACATAGCGAGACCCCAGCTCTACCAAAAAAAACCCAAAAATTAGCCAGGCTTGCTGGTGCACACCTGTAATCCCAGATACTTGGGAGGCTGAAGTGGGAGGATTGCTTGAGCCCAGGAGGTCGAGGCTGCAATGAGCTATGATCATGTCACTGCACTCCAGCCTGGGGGACAGAGCAAGACCCTCTCCACAGAGGCCTGAGCACCTTCCAGGTTGTTCCTACCCCGGTGTGCAGCCTCAGCCCTGGGGTAGAGCTGGCTCCCATTTCTGTTATTTCTGTGGTTTGAGAGTCCTCTTTACCCGTTGGTAGCCCCTCTCCTGTTACCAGCTGGGGATTCTTTACAGTAATTTGCTCTTCAAATGACTGCGCGACCTGTCTCCGACACCCTCTCTGTGTGAACCATGGCCTTTACTTTCTGAATTTGGACACTTTGACATCTGGGGCCTTGCTAACCCTGGAGAAAGTGCTTCTCCAGGAGTTGGCTAATTTCTAGAAATAGCAGATGACTTGTCTGTAAGTGTGCCTTCCATATGCAAACCGGTAACCAGTCCAGAGCCTACACCCTCCCCAGGGCAGGGACCATCTGTAAGTGTGCCTTCCATATGCAAACCAACCAGTCCAGAGCCCACACCCTCCCCAGGGCAGGGACCAGACAGCTAGGGACAGCCAGCCCCCACACCCCAGGGCCCGGGACATTATTGAAACCAGCCCGCCCTGAGCCTGTTTACCCTGCTTCCTCCGTTCCTTCCCGTGGGAAACGTGGGAACCGCAGTGCAGGCTCCGCCCGGTGCCTCCAGACAGGCCCTGGTGCTTCCGTGAGGCCCCGCCCCTCCTGTTTCTAGGGGCCTAAGTGTAATAAGCCTCCGTCCCACAGTCATTCCTATGGCTGTGTCTTCCCCCACCAGCCTAAAGCAAACCCTGGGAACCCTTCAATCACCTGCAGCACAGAGTCCTTTCTCCATGTTATGTGGGGCCATCCTGGCGTCCCAGCCCCTGTGAATGAGGCCTCAACACCAGCTCAGCCAGTCCTGGAAGCCATCTGAGAGCTGCTCTACCGCTCAAGCCAATGTGTTAAATACGGCATTTTGGATACGTCGTCACCAGTGAGCCAAGCTGAATGCTAGTTAAAGCGGTGAGGACAGGTTTTATTCAGCAACTTCTCAGCTGACGAGAGAGGGGAATGTATATTCTAACAGGGAGATGGTCGATGAATACGTGCAGGAAGAAATGGACAGGACAATCCAGAGAGATCGCGTGTTCTGAGGACAGCACAGCCAGGCTCCGGTACGGAGTGAAGCGGGGTCGGGGAGGCGGCGTCTCTGGCTGGCACTGACTTGCTGTTCACCAGATGCCAGCAATGAGGACACTCCCCCTCCCGGATGCAGGACTGGTTGCCACCATGGGGAGGGGTGCACCGTGCCACGTGCTCCCAGGACACTGGCCAGGGGGCTATAAAGAACATCTCGAGAGGAGCCAGCACAGCCTTGTTCAGACGCCCAGTGACCTGCCGAGGTCGGCAGCACAGAGCTCTGGAGATGAAGACCCTGTTCCTGGGTGTCACGCTCGGCCTGGCCGCTGCCCTGTCCTTCACCCTGGAGGAGGAGGATGTGAGCTGGGTTGGCGTGGGCGGATGGAGGAGCATGGTGGGCTCACGGCCTTGGCCTGCTCCAGATCACAGGGACCTGGTACGTGAAGGCCATGGTGGTCGATAAGGACTTTCCGGAGGACAGGAGGCCCAGGAAGGTGTCCCCAGTGAAGGTGACAGCCCTGGGCGGTGGGAAGTTGGAAGCCACGTTCACCTTCATGTGAGTGTTGCCCACTGCAGGGCCCCTCAGGCGAGCCGCTGCCCGCGTGTCTCCTGTTTTCCAGGAGGGAGGATAGGTGCATCCAGAAGAAAATCCTGATGCGGAAGACGGAGGAGCCTGGCAAATACAGCGCCTGTGAGCCCCTCCCCCACTCCCACCCCCACCCTTGGGAATGACCCATTTTCTCTGTCATCTACAGATGGGGGCAGGAAGCTCATGTACCTGCAGGAGCTGCCCAGGAGGGACCACTACATCTTTTACTGCAAAGACCAGCACCATGGGGGCCTGCTCCACATGGGAAAGCTTGTGGGTGAGGGGCTTGCTGGGGTCTGCGTGTCCTGCCACGTCGGCTCACCTGGCCACCTCACCTGCAGGTAGGAATTCTGATACCAACCGGGAGGCCCTGGAAGAATTTAAGAAATTGGTGCAGCGCAAGGGACTCTCGGAGGAGGACATTTTCACGCCCCTGCAGACGGGTGAGGATGGCTGTGCCCAGTCCCCTGTGTCCTCTAATCCCTGGGTTTTTCTTGGTCTCTGCAGGAAGCTGCGTTCCCGAACACTAGGGTGAGTGAGCCTTTAGGAGGGCACTGGACAAGCCGAGTGAGGGTCCTCCTCGGCCTTTCCACAGCGAGGCCTCCCTCCGGCTCCCTCAGGTGTCAGCTCAGCCCATCGCCCCCTGCACCTGTCCCCACGCGGTCCACTCCCCACCATCCACCCACCAAGGATGCTCAGAGGCCTGCCCAGTCATTGGAGGAGCTGAGGTCGCTCTGGAGCCCCGAGGTTGCCCAGCAGTGGCCGATGTGGGGGCTGCAGAGCCTGGGGAGGGAGCTCTGGCCCTGGCCTCTGCCCTACCCTGCAGCCTCCCTGACCTCTGCTCCTCTTCCCAGCACAGCAGCCCCCGGGTCTGCACCTCCAGAGCCCACCCTACCACCAGACACAGAGCCTGGACCACCTGGACCTACCCTCCAGCCATGACCCTTCCCTGCTCCCACCCACCTGACTCCAAATAAAGTCCTTCTCCCCCAGCTCTGGGCAGGCCTATCTGTGGGGACAGAGG